ACTGTGCTGAAAAGATAGATTACCCAGGAAAGTTTACAAAAAGGAACCTCAACGCAAAGGAGTTCCCATAGGATGTCTGTGCCCTGGAAAGGTACCAGGATGAGGGCCACAGCATTTTATGCAGATTAGTTCCAAGTGAATAATTTTTCTGATTTTTCTCTGATGTAAAATATCCACAAACAAGAAATAAATCGTTTAAAAGAGGCATCTATTGGAAAAAAGATTATTAAAATACTGCGTGTGTTTGAAATGCACCACACAGGACAAAGAGTTGGTGACGATGTTTTCCACTGGCGAGCGGAAGTAGGCGTTTGGGAATTCGGGGAGGGATCCGGAAATCTAGGGATTAATGGCCCGCCGTGGGAGGAGCTAGGCTGGGGGGACAGGGTAGTGGATTTGAGACTCTGCTTCCAACATCTTTGGAAGACTCAGGGGGAAACAGCCTTTGGGAAGAAAGAAGGGACTGGGAACCCCAGACTGTAGCTCCTCCCACACAAACCAAACACACAAGGCGGGATTCTCCCCAGGACCCTCCCGTGGTCCCTGCACGATCTGGGAAAGACGCGGGGCTGCGGGCGCGGAGTTGTCCAGAGAGGGCTCCGGGGCTGGGACCGCAGTCGCCGCGCAGGGACGGGACAGGACGCTTGGAGTTCCAGCTGCCAGCCCAGCCCCACACTGCGGCCGGAGGTGACCGTGGGGAGGCCCGGGTCCCGCGATCACGGCCGGTTCCAACTAGTCCGGCCCTGCACACTCACCATTTTCCGGCCTCGCGGGTGTCCCGGTGTTGTCCCTAAGGTTCACGGAGCCAGCGCAGGGTACAGCGCATCCGATGCAGGGGTACAGCAACCTGACGCGTCAAGGGGCCAGGAGACCCCAAGCTAAGCACAACCCGATCGCACAGTGACGTAGCACGCATTTGCGCAGCGTAGCCGTACCCTCCTTTCCGGCGCCGCCCCTGATTGGACAATTATACAGCCCCGCCCCTTTTTGTCCGAATGACAGCTAGGCAGCAGGTCTAGTAGCTAGGCAGATCTCGCTTCCGCCGGTGGGACGGAACTGGTGCCCTCCGTGGACAATTGTGTTGAAGCAGAAATTGTTCCGGATCTCGGGTCGGACACGGAAGTCTTCCTGCAGTGTTTCTGGATGCGGGGACAGGGATGCGCAGGAATTCCAGTCTCAGTTTCCAGATGGAGCGACCCCTCGAGGAGCAAGTCCAGAGCAAGTGGTCGTCTAGTCAAGGCCGCACAGGAACAGGAGGGTCTGATGTCCTCCAGGTACCAGGGGCTTGGCATAATGTTGTAAGGCCCTCACAAAATGCATCCTCTTGTTTCTAATTAGATGCAGAACAGTGAACACCATGGACAAAGCATCAAGACTCAAACTGTAAGTGAGATCGCTACCTGTCAGCGTGGCTACTCCTCCTAAACACACATGGGGGATGTTTTAGGACTCCATCTCCCTTGAGGATGTGGCTGTGAACTTCACCCTGGAGGAGTGGGCTTTGCTGGATCCTGGCCAGAGGAATATCTACAGAGATGTGATGCGGGCAACCTTCAAGAACCTGGCCTGTATAGGTAAGGGTGACATAATTTCTCTACTTAATTAATTTATTGTGAGTTCTCTGGGCTTGTATTTTAGGGGAAAAATGGAAAGACCAGGATATTGAAGATGAACACAAAAACCAGGGAAGAAATCTAAGGTGAGTTGCATTCACAAATAATTATATAGCCCACTATTAATAATACGGTACTCATTCTTTACAGAAGTCCTATGGTTGAAGCACTCTGTGAAAATAAAGAAGATTGTCCATGTGGAAAAAGCACTAGCCAGATTCCTGATCTTAATACGAACCTGGAAACTCCTACTGGATTAAAACCATGTGACTGCAGTGTGTGTGGGGAAGTCTTCATGCATCAGGTCTCCCTTAATAGGCACATGAGATCTCACACTGAACAGAAACCAAATGAGTGTCACGAATATGGAGAGAAGCCACATAAATGCAAAGAATGTGGGAAAACCTTCACTCGCAGCTCCAGTATTCGAACCCATGAAAGAATTCACACTGGAGAGAAACCCTATGAATGTAAGGAATGTGGCAAAGCCTTCGCATTTCTCTTTTCCTTTCGAAACCATATAAGAATTCATACTGGAGAGACACCCTATGAATGTAAGGAATGTGGGAAGGCATTCAGATATCTCACTGCTCTTCGGCGCCATGAAAAAAATCACACTGGAGAGAAACCCTACAAATGTAAACAGTGTGGAAAAGCCTTTATATATTACCAGCCTTTTCTAACCCACGAAAGGACTCACACTGGAGAGAAACCTTATGAATGTAAGCAATGTGGGAAAGCCTTCAGTTGTCCCACGTACTTACGGAGTCATGAGAAAACTCATACTGGAGAGAAACCTTTTGTATGTAGGGAATGTGGGAGAGCCTTCTTTTCTCACTCAAGCCTTCGAAAACACGTGAAAACCCACACCGGAGTTCAACCTTATACATGTAAGAAATGTGGGGAAGCCTTCAAGTCATCTAGTTCCTGTGAAGTGCACGAAAGAACTCATTTTGGAGAAAAACCCTATGAATGTAAACAATGTGGTAAAGCCTTCAATTCTTCAAGTTACCTTCAGTTGCACGAAAGAGTTCACACTGGCGAGAAAACTTACGAATGTAAAGAATGTGGTAAAGCCTTTCTTTATTCCACTCACTTTCGAATCCATGAAAGAACCCATACTAGAGAGAAACCCTATGAATGCAAACAGTGTGGTCGGGTCTTCATTTACTTCAGTCACCTTCGAAGGCACGAAAGAAGTCACACTGGAGTGAAACCATGTGAGTGTAAGCAGTGTGGCAAAGCTTTCACTTGTTTAAATTCCCTGAAAGTACACAAAAGAATTCATACTGGAGAAAGACCCTTTCAGTGTAGACAATGTGGTAAAGCCTTCAGTTACTCAAAGTCTTTGCACGTGCACGAAAGGACTCATAGTAGACAGAAGCCCTAAGAAAGTAAAGTGTGGTAATGCTGTCAGTTGTATTAGTTCCTTTTGGATGTATGAGAGTACTTACGCTGGAGAGAAATTCAAGGAATGTAAACGGTGTGATTAAGCCTTCAGTTGTCCTAATTCCCTTTGAAGACGTGACTCATGCGGCAATGAAATATTTAACAAATGGGGGAGGAACTTGCACTCTCCTGCGGGATTGCAGATATGTGAATGGACTCCATGGACAGAAAAGCTACGAATGTATGGAGTGTAGGAAAGCCTTCACTTCACGTAATCTTTTAAAGACACCTGAGAATATATACTGGAGAGAAACTATAAAGAAAATTCTATATCCATCCCATCTTTTGTGGGGTTTGTTTTTTGTTTTTGTTTTTGTTGAGATGTAATTTTGCTCTTGTTGCCCAGGCTGGAGTGCAGTGGTGCGATCGCGGCTCACCGCAACCTCCGCCTCCCGGATTCAAGCAATTCTCCTGCCGCAGCCTCCCAAGAAGCTGGGATTACAGGCATGCGCCACCACGCCTGGCTAATTTTGTAATTTTAGTAGAGATGGGGTTTCTCCATGTTGGTCAGGCTGGTCTCAAACTCCTGACCTCAGGTGATCTGCCTGCCTCGGCCTCCCAAAGTGCTGGGATTACAGGTGTGAGCCACAGCACCCAACCTTTTTTTCCCCGCCGCACCCCAAGATGGTGTCTCACTCTGTTGCCCCAGGCTGGAGTGCAGTGGTGTGATCCTGGCTCACTGTAACCTCTGGGTTCAAGCAATTCTTCTGCCTCAGCCTTCCAAGTAGCTGGGATTACAAGTGCCCACCACCATGCCCAGCTAATTTTTATATTTTTAGTAGAGACAGTGTTTCACCATGTTGACCAGGCTGATCTTAAACTCTTGACCTCAAATGATCCACCCACCTTGGCCTCCCAAATTGTTCGTTTTACTTTTTTTTTTTTTTTTTTTTGAGCTGGAGTCTTACTCTGTTGCCTAGGCTGGAGTGAAAGTGGCGCAACCTCTGCCTCCCAGGTCAAAGCAATCCTGCCTCAGGCCCCCTAGTAGCTGGCATTACAGGCACATGCCACCACGCCCAACTAATTTTTATATTTTTAGTAGAGACGGGGTTTCACCATGTTGGCCAGGCTGGTCTTGAACTCCTGACCTCAGGTAATCCACCTGCCTTGGCCTCCCAAAGTGCTGGGATTACAGGCGTGAGCCACCACACCCGGCCCCCAGTTCTTTTTTTTTTTTTTTGAGACGGAGTCCTTGCCCAGGCTGGAGTGCAGTGGCGCGATCTCAGCTCACTGCAAGCTCCGCCTCCTGGGTTCACGCCATTCTCCTGCCTCAGCCTCCCGAGTAGCTGGGACTACAGGCGCCCGCCACCACGCCCGGCTCATTTTTTGTATTTTTAGTGGAGACGGGGTTTCACCGTGTTAGCCAGGATAGTCTTGATCTCCTGACCTCGTGATCCGCCCTCCTCGGCCTCCCAAAGTGCTGGGATTATAGGCGTGAGCCACCGCGCCCGGCCTCCAGTTCATTTTAAAACCATGAAACCACCCACACTGGAGAGCCACCTTCTTAAATGTAAGCAATATGGGAACATCTTCAATGACATCTGCAACCATTGTCGAGATTCTTCGTAGGAAGAATTAAAGGAATGGGGAAGAAGGACTTGGGCCCCAGCAGGCCTTTTGTGGCATCCAGTCAGAAGTTAGGAAACACCCTCTAGGGCAGTGCCTGCCCTCAGCTCTCACACATGACTGGAGAGAAGTGAGAAGACTCCCAGAATCTGCCTTTTAAGTTTCCATCAGTGTCCTCGGGTCAGACTGTGGGAATGCTGTACTTCTAAGACAAAGGTTCGCATCTTACAGTTTTTCCCCAAGTGGGATCTGCCTATGCACATCCTAATTCACAGACATTGTCAGCATTGCATTATTCCAGGGCTGTTTTGAGGTCATCTCCAGCTCCATTTCCCATCTCAAACCTACACTTTGGACACTTGTTTAAACATTCACATCTGAATTTCTCTGTGGCAACCGCAGGTGGCTCTGAGGTGAGAGACTGAAGAAGCAGAGCCTGTATCATGGGACACACACCCCTTGACCACACAGCATCCACTCTCCTGCGGTTACCAGCCCTGCACCAACCACCACAGTCAGAATAATCTCAAAACTGCTAGTGGAGTCACAGACACACTCTGCCATGTCTTAGCTGTAGGACACTCAGAATTCTTACCTCCCCTAACTTGCTTTCCCTGTTTTCTGGCACATTCTACCCTGAGATATTCAGCGGCATATGCACTGATGATGCTCCGGCCTTCTCACGTCAGTGCATGTCACATGCATCCTGCTCCAGGACTGGTTTCCTAGCCTCCCGCTAAGACTAGCACTTAGCTCTTCTTGGAAAAGGACCCACCCTGCAGCGCTCCAGCTCTGTTGTGTATGGGAGGTGCTGGTGTCAGGGTTCACAAGCCATGGAACTACCTTGCTTCACATCACAAGGCAAGGTGAACTCAACTCCCAATAAACTGCTTGCTGGAGCCTCCGAATTCTCCGTTTTCTGAATTGCATAGGCACGATAGGGGTCGGGTCTGTCCTTTGTTGGAGTCAGTCCCCCCTTTTCTTAGCAAGTCAGTGTGTTTTAGAAGGGAGGTGGCAGCATTGAGGGAAACCAGGTCACCATCCACCCTCGTAACAACAGTCTCCCTGGGTGGGTCCCAGAAGTGATCTTTGTGTCGCTCGGGTCGGAACTCTTTAGGCCTCTGGCCTCCACCCTCCCCCAACAGCAGGGATGGGTCAGGTGGCAGCATCCAAAACCACGGTGAAGATACTAGGGTCCAGAGGCCGACTGGAGCAAGGTTTGCTGGCAGATGAGGCCTCAGTGGAAGTGACGGCTACTGTGGAGATGCAGTGGAGGACCTGGTGGCTGAGCCAGGAGATGCACACCTTCGCTTCTCTCACCAGGAACATTCGCTTCTCTCACCAGGAACATTTATGGTAGTATGAGGGGTTGGAACATTATTACTCAACCCATTTCAGGTCCTTTCACATTCTTGAGCTGCCATGTTGTGCTTTTGTAGAGAGATGATTATTGTACTGTGGGAGGTCAGGAAGTTCGAGATTCCTTCACTGTCAGAATGGGCTCAAGGAGCCATCTTTTGTGATAGGTATTGGGGAACTAAGGGGTATCTCTGCTACAGGAATGGGAGTGAGAACATTCACTTTTTGAAGGACAAGTATATGTGGGTCTATGATGATGTTTTTGTAAAACCCTTTTGTGTATGTGTCTGTGTGAGTCCTAATATTCAGTAAGTATTTTCCTCTGTGTAACTCCCTCTAATAGGTGTAGTCAACAAAGCTGTGCTAATATCTCTGTCCCCTTGATCCTGGCATTCTGGAAGACACGAAAGCAAGCAAGGATATATAAGGCACTGTGGTGGTTATTCCCGAGGAGCCAGAGAAACCTGGAGAAGAGATCAGAACACCTGGGGTCCTTCTATTTGGGAGAATCTTTTAGTATCTGGGCTGTTACACCTGTGGGTTTGTGAATTTGTGTCTGTCCACCTGTATGTACAGTGATAACGTGTGTGATTTTTGTATATTTGTCTAGAGGGCTGTGTGTATATATATTTATATATATTTTTAAATATGGAATGCTTTTAGGTTTTTTTTTTTTTTTTTTTTTTTGAGATGGATTCTCACTGTTGCCAGGCTGGAGTGCAGTGGCACAATCTTGGCTCACTGCAACCTCCACTTCTCAGGTTCAAGCAATTCTCCTGCCTCAGCCTCCTGAGTAGCTGGGACTATAGGCGCGTGCCACCACAACCAGCTAAATTTTTTTGTATTTTTAGTAGAGATGGGGTTTCACCATGTTGACCAGGATGGTCTCAATCTCCTGACCTTGTGATCCACCCACCTCGGTCTCCCCAAAGTGCTGGGATTACAGGCGTGAGCCACTCTGCCTGGCTGGTTATTTTGTTTGTTTGTTGTTTTTTTGAGACACAGTCTCGCTCTGTCACCAAGCTGGACTGCAGTGGCATGATCTCGGCTCACTGCAATCTCTGCCTCCCAGGTTCAAGCAATTCTCCTGTTTCAGCCTCCTGAGTAGCTGGGATTACAGGCGCGTGCCACCATACCGAGCTAGTTTTTTTATTTTTAGTAGAGACGGGGTTTCACCATGTTGGCCAGGATGGTCTCGCCCTCCTGACCTTGTGATCTGCCTGCCTCGGCCTCTCAAAGTGCTGGGATTAGAGGCTTGAGCCACCAGGCCCGGCTGGAATGCTTGCATTTTCTTGCCTGATTTCCCTGGGAGCACCCCCCTTAACACTGAATGGAGCTGGTGAGAGCAAATATCCTTGTTTCTGATATTAGATATTAAAAATATGGTTTTTCACCATCAAAGATTTTATTGAGTTTTTCATATATGCCTTGTA